TTCAGTTTCTGGCTTGCTTTTGAAACTGCAGATGAGTGACAAGTGGAAGACAAATTAATAATTGTGGCAATGCAACAAAGCCCCCCTGTGAGGGCTGAGGACTAGTTCTGTCAATTAGAAAAGTGCTCACGTGGCTTTGCTGATGGCTCTAATTAAGACAACTCACAACTGGATTGCAGATCAATAGATACACTCTGTGATGATTTTAAGGAGGAATGACCTGTGTGAAAACCCACGTTTGGTCATGCTAACCATGACGAGGAAGGATGGCACAGTGGTTGGGAGCCTGGCCTGTCATGTTAGACCTGGTTCAGATCCTGCTGTTACTACGGAGTAGCTGTGGGACATTGGCTTGCGTTTCCTTGTCTGGAAAAGAGAGTTAGTGAGTTGATGAAGATGATGCTGACGAGCTTAGTGAGGACGTTTATTTGTGCTTGCTCTCCCTTCCTGCAGGTACTTCTGGGGCTGGTCTGGCTTGACTTCTCTGACCCAGGACGGGTCTTGCTTAGAGCAGACCTGCAGGTCAGTGGTGACATCAGGTGTGAATTTTTGGACTAGGAGTGTCAGTCGGGGTGCAGAGGCACCTGGTGAGGCAGGCTTTTCCATCCTTCTTCTCTAGTCCGTGTCCCTCCTTTGGGCAATGTGGAGTTGCCTTCAATCTGGGAAGGTCTCTGTTTCTTTGTGTAAGGTGAAGCTGTGGTGCTGAATGAAGCAGGTGTCACATTTGGGTTACATTTTTAAGGTTCTCTAATCGGTCAAAGTGCTGTGTAAGTTTCCAGGGGCACCGTAGAACAAAGCAGGCTTAATGGATTAATGGACATGATTGAGTGAGCTGATGGGTTGGTGATTTCATAGGTGTCTGGCTTTAAGCCCTGCCTTGCCTTTGCAGTTCCACAGCCATTCAGGCTGGTCATCTCTTCCTAGGGCCTCTGGAGTTGGCCTACCTTGGAGAGATCTCCAATGTGCCATTCCTCCTGCAGCCGACTCTCCTTATCCCTACTTCCTCAGTGCTGAGCCAGAGGAGAGTACCTTTTATCACTTCTGTATCATTTATTTATTTCGGGAAGGGAGTGTAGTGGCTGCCAGGAGAGGGAGGCACACATATAAATTGTGGACAAAGCCTAGAAACCTAGGCATTGCCCCTGCTCATAGGAAGTCATATGCATGGAACATACGCACTGGAGTGCTAGTTAGACAGCTGGGATGATAGAGCAGGGGATCCAGGCTGATACATCAGGGGAACTTGCAGAGAGAATAGGGGATCCAGGATGATAGAGCAGGATAAGGACAGCTGTGGATGGAGCAGGACGACTGGATAATGGAGCATGGAGCCAGGATGATGGAACAAGCAGCCAGGATGATGGACAGGGAGCTGGGATGATGGAGCCGGGAGCTGGGATGATGGAGCAGAGCAGCTGGGATGATGGAGCAGGGCAGCTGGGATGAAACAGCAGGGAGCTGGAATGATAGAGCACGGCAGTTGGGATGATGGAGGAGGGAAGCTGGGATGATGGAGCAGGGAAGCCGGGATGATGGAGCAGGGAAGCCGGGATGATGGAGCAGGGAGCCAGGATGATGGAGCAGGGAGCCTAGATGATGGAGCTGGCAGCTGGGATGACAGAGTGGGGAGCAGGATGATGGAGCAGGGAGCCAGGATGATGGAGCGGGGGGGCCAGGATGATGGAGCGGGGAGCTGGGATGATGGAGCAGGCAGCCAGGATGATGGAGTGGGGAGCCCAGATGTTGGAGCAGGCAGCCAGGATGATGGAGTGGGGAGCGAGGATGATGGAGCAGGGGAGCCGGGATGAGGGAGCAGGCAGCTGGGATGACGGAGCAGGGAGTGGGATGATGGAGCAGGGAGCGGGATGATGGAGCGGGGAGCCAAGATGATGGAGCAGGGAGCTGGGATGTTGGAGCAGACAGTTGGGATGATGGAGCAGGGGGCTGGGATGATGGAGCTGGGGGGCCCAATGATGGAACAAGAAGCCAGACTGATAGAACAGAGGAAATGATCTGAGAAACAACTTTGAAAGGTCACCTGCAGCCCCCTGATGCTTGCATTATGTTAAAATGTTTGAAAATTTAGAATCCTCATTTTAAGGCATTGATCTTTCCTTCAGAAAGCTGTCCTTGCTGTTAAACGGTGTCCGGAGAGTAAGGAGATGGTCAGCACTGAGCATTTAGTTTCTTCAGAGGAATGACAGTGGGGGTTACTCTGTTTTTACTTGGAGTATCTGGATTGTTCAGGACCAAGTAAAACTCTGTAAGAAAGGGTTGGAAATCCTGGTGGGCCTCTGTTAGCCCTTCCAATAGAAGGGGGCCGGAGGGGGCCCACTGTCTGTGTCCTTGGACCTGCATGCAAGCTGAAGGAAATGGTGCCTGCTGCACATGGAGGAGCTGGAGCCGTGGACAGGCCTGAGCTCATCTCCATCAGCACCCGGATGTTGGCGTACATGCCTGTGAAGGTGAGGGTCTGCACTTCCAGCAGCCCTCCCCCTTTGTATGTCACTTTGGACACCCGAGATTTCCCTGATTTGCCTGGAGCCTCTGTGTAATTTTTAATTTGATCCCCTGCGTCCCAGTGGACTGTGAGTGTCTTGAGGCCAGCACAGGCTTGGCCCCTCCCACAGCAGGGAGACAGTGGGGAGCCAGGCTAACATGGGCCCAGGGATGTATATTCTGGAAGGAGGGCAGGCTGGGGGACGGTCACGCCAATATCAGAGTGTGAAGTGGGGCTCCATGAGAGGTGAGTCCTCATCAGGAAGGGCCGAGGAGGGGACCTGTGGGCGAGGCCTGTTGACCAGAATGATCCAGTGTGGCAGAAGGCTGTCTGGGCTTGGAGAAGATCCTGTGCAGAGATCCTGGGGCCAGAATGAACTTGGCATGTCTGGGCAACCAAAGGAGGAGGGCAAGCTGGTGAATGGGACGTGAGGTCAGAGAGACAGCCGGGGGATGGTGAGCATTTAGGATCTGATTTTGTCTGCCCTGGCACTTCCTGTGTCTGGCTCAGCACCGAGACGTTGCTAGGTGAGGGAGATGAGGCTGAGACTGGTGGGCTCGGGGGAGAATGGCTGAGAGCCAGGGTTGTGGAGGGTCTGCCACATGGGGGACCATGCCTCACAGGTTCAAGGCATCCCTGGCCCCTGGCTCCCTCCTACTCTCCTTCAGCTGTTTGCCTGCTGGGTGACTCAGCTATGGGCTACCAAGTCATTTTGCCCTTTTCTGCTGGGATCTGCGTGCTGAGTCTCTGACTGGTAACATGCTGTGGTTTGGCAGCATGCTTGGGAGTTGACATCATTTCTGGGTGCAAGTCTGGCTTTTTCTCCCTGGTGCAGGGTGAACATGGGATTAGGGGAGACAAGAATGTCTGCTTTTTCGTCCAGACATGCTGCCTTGCTCTTGCAGCTGAACAGACCCCAGCTGTATTTGTAAGTTAAGCCCTTAAATCCTGTGCCCTAAAGGTGGAGGTGCCATTTCATCTCCGAGAAGTGGAGAAAGATTGTGCAGTGATGCTGAGGTACAGGAGAGAGCTGATGAGGAATAGAATGATCAGTTGTTTGTAAGCAATCTCCTCTCTTCTGGCTCTCTTTAGCAAAAGTTTTTATTATTAACTCTCCTTTCACCACTGCGGATGGCAGACATACCTGACGGCAAAACTGAAGCATACCCTGACAGTGACCCTGTGGGGCAGACACACCTGAATGTGTGTTTGGAGTTTTGAGCTAAGGAATCCGGGAGTGGCCAACCTGGAGATTCATTCCTTGTTTATGAGGAACATCTGAGCCCCTATCCTGTCCCGTGGAACACTGGGCATACAGATGAGCGAGGCCCTTTGTTTTGGGTTAAATGAAGGTTGCCCCGTGGAGGCTGTTAGAGGATGCTAGGTGGAAACTCTATTTATAAACCACAGGCTTCAAGCAGTTGCAGTTTTCCTGCCCAGTCCACTGCCACTGGGCCATCCCTGTGTACAGGTTTCCCACTCGTAAGCCCCTGTGTCTCATTTGCTGGCTCTGGGTCTCCTTCAGCTTCTTGGACCTGGTGCCGTCCCTGTAGGAGTTCATTAGGGGTCTGGCATGATCCAGTTCATCACTGGAAAATGGTTCTGAATGTAGGCGGTAATGTTTGTGATTGTCTAGGTTGAAGTCCGGGGCAGTCTACCTGTTTAGGCAAGATGCAGGATTAGGCATCTGAGGTTCTCTTATTCATTGCATTTTGGATCTTCTGGAGCTCCTCCTGGCTGGTTATTTTAATGCTCTATACCTTAGCCAACCACTTACAGAACTGTTTTGATAGGCCACTGACTTCTGGTGTAGACGTTGGGGGTGAAGGATGTTTGACAGATGGGACGGAGATGGATTTATGTTTGTGAAATGTTGGGGAAACCCGAGGCAATACCTGGAGCCCAGAAGAGTGGGCTCACCGTATGTCCACAGCTCTATCAGTGCCCCTAAGGTGATTGGAAACTGCTTGCTGACCTGCCTGGTTAAGGAACGAACTCGGGTTCCACCAGAAACGTGCTGAGAGATTTCCGTCCACCTTCATGGAATTCACAGAACAAATGACAAGATTTTAATCCAGGTCTTGGTATTCCTAGGGTGCCAGAGGTGAAACTGAGAAAATTTTGCTCTCAATTATTTGGCGAGTTTGTAGGTAGAGAATAATACGAGCTCCTGGAGGGCTGGAATCTGGAGGCATTTCAGCAAGGGTTTAGAAAGGGTGGGTGATGGTGACTAGGGATACAGCACGTTGCTCAGCTCTGGGCTGAGAGGTGGTTAGTTCAGCCTGACGACCCAGCAGAGCACCTCCTGGTCATTCTGCCGGCCCTTTATCTGGTGAGGTAGGGCAAGGAGGGAGTTGGAGTGAGGAAAAATGCCTAAGTCAAGGGAATAGAGGGAGGGCAAGATAAGAGATGGCCCTTGTGCGAGAACTGTCTGCATTGCTCACTCTTTGGAGATTGATGCTTTCTCCATTTTACAGTTTTTAGGGGGATGTTCTTACTGGCAAAGGAGGAAAACAGCTGTAAAGTGAGCAGTTTTTTTTTCCCCCGTGTGTTAAGGGAATTTATTTTCCTTTTCATTCTTTGTTCCTCCTTGGCTCACCCCTGCTCAGGACATAACTTTTGCAGAAATGAGGATTTTGCTGCAGCCTGAATCTCCTGGGTTGGATCTCTTAGAGCAATTAATAACTTGTTATTCATGTGTTCGGGGCACAGCCCTTTGTACTCAGTGGTGCGTCCGTCATGCTGTTTGTGCTATTGGGGACCACTAAGAGTGCTCTAGAAAGTTGGTGTGGGCAGTGCTGAGCTTTGGAGTCATGGAGTGGCTCAGGTGTCAGCCCTGCCACTTACCTGTGTGCCCTTAGACAAGTACCTTTCTATGTCTCTGTTACTCCTCTACGAGATGGAGTTTATCACAGGGTTTACTGCATGAAGCTGTCACAAGGGTTCAACAAGATGTTGCCTGGTGAGCACTTAACCCACACCAGGCACGTAGGGAGAAAGAGCTCAGTAGAGTGTGTGTGGGAGGGGTCTTCTTCCATCCCAGGGAGGGAGGTATTTCACCTGGGAAGGTCCTGGCTGGGAGCTGTCTTCTACCCCTTCTTTATGCAGCGGGCTCTAAGCCAGCATCTGGCACCGCCCTTTCCAAACCAGTGCACACTCTCCCCATAGGGAAGGGGCCTGGCCTGCTGGGGCATGCTTAGTTTCTGTATTTTAAGAGCTCCCTCATCTGATGACCGGTACTAATTACCGAATTTCACAAATGAAATATGTGCAGGGTGAAGGAATATGCCTGTTGATTGCACTCGAATTACTGCAGTAAAATTAAATTTCAAGGACTGCAGGAGCCTAAGATCCTTCTGCTGTCCTCCACTTCCCCCATCTTAATTGGTTTTCCTTGCCATCTGTCTTTCTTGCCTTTACTCCCCCATAACTGCCAGCCCGCACTGTTAACCAGCGGTTTTCAATCTGGCTGTACGTTAGGAACACCTGGGGAAAACTTTGAGCTGTAGATGCCTATCACCCACCCTAGACTGATTCAGTCAGAATGTCTGGCTGTGGGGCCCAAGTGTGTTTTAGAAAAAGCTCCCCATGTGTGAATGACTCTCACGCAGTCAGGTCTGGGGACAGCTGGTTAGGAAGGCGTCGCTGAGAGTCTCCATCTTTTGGGAGTAACTGCTGATGGTCATGGAGCCCTTGAATATCTGTTTGGACTTTTTGAGGGCTCTGAGCTTGAGCTTGGTCTTCTCTTTTGGAATACTTGGGTGTTTGCTTTAATATTCAGAGTTAAATATTGATGGGCATATAATGAAATGCCTACTGGATTACTGGACGATGCTTTTAGCTATGAGTACTTACTCTGGAAGCTCTGAGAATAATAAAAACGATGAACAGCAGATATTAAGTGACAGTTTAGAACAGAAGAAAAATACAAGTTTTCTTACAGGCTCTTGGCTAAATGAATATGGGGGTGGACTGGGGTATTCAGTAGTTGAGCAATCCTGGATTCTATTTTTCCATATTTGCATCTCCCCCCGCCCCCAATGTTTTTGCTTTATTTAACAATTTTTGGGGTAAAAACCATGTAACATAAAGTTTACTGTCTTAACCATTTTTAAGTGTACAGTTTTGTAGTGTTAAGTGTAGTCCTGTTGTGAAACTTTGTCATCTTGCAGATCTGGAACTCTGTATCCATTAAACAGTAACTCCCATTCTCACCAGCCCCTGGCACCCACCATTCTGCTTTCTGCCTCTGTGCACTTGACACCTCTAGGTGCTTCATGTAAGTGGAATCTTGTAATATTTGTCCTTTTCTGATTGGCTTGTTTTCACTAGCATGATGTCTTCAAGATTCATCTCTGTTGTTCTGTGTGACAGGGTTTTTTTTTTAATTCATTTTTATTGAGGTGAAATTCATGTAACATAAAATTAGCCATTGTAAAGTATACAGTTCAGTGACATTTACTACAGTTGTACAGCTACCACTTCTGTCTAGTTTTTTTTTTTTTTTCTTTGAGACAGAGTCTTGCTCTGTCACCCAGGCTGGAGTGCAGTGGCGCTATCTCGGCTCAGTGCAAGCTCCGCTACCCAGGTTCACCCCATTCTCCTGCCTCAGCCTCCCAAGTGGCTGGGACTATAGGGGCCTGCCACCATGCCTGGCTAATTTTTCATAGTTTTAGTACAGACGGGGTTTCATTGTGTTGGCCAGGCTGGTCTTGATCTCCTGACCTCATGATCCACCTGCCTCAGCCTTCCAAAGTGCTGGGATTACAGGTGTGAGCCACCGCGCCCGGCCACTTCTGTCTAGTTTTAAAACATTTTCATCCAAATGGAAACCCTATGCCCATTAAGCAGTTGTTCCCCATTTCCTCATCTCCCCAGTCCCTGGCAACCACTAGTGTACTTTCTGCGTCTGTGGATTTATCCATTCTAGATATTTCGTATAAATTGACTCAAGCACTGTGTGTCCTTTAGTGTCTGAGTTCTTCCACTTGCCATAGTTTTTGAGGTTCATTCAGGTAGTGGCATGTATCAACTTTCCCCCCCGACAGTTTTTATTATGGTAAAATACATATAACAAAACTGACCATTTTAACCATTTCTTTCTTTCTTTTTTTTTTTTTTTGAGATGGAGTCGCTCTGTGGCCCAGGATGGAGTGCAATGGTGTGATCTCGCCTCACAGCAACCTCCGCCTCCCGGGTTCAAGCGATTCTTCTGCCTTAGCCTCCTGAGTAGCTGGGACTACAGGTGCACACCACCATGCCCGGCTGTTTTTTGCGTGTGTGTGTGTGTGTTTTTAGTGGAGATGGGGTTTCGCCATGTTGGCCAGGCTGGTCTTGACCTCAAGTGATGTGCCCACCTCGGCCTCCCAAAGTGCTGGGATTACAGGTGTGAGCCGCAGTGCCCATAACCATTTCTAAGTGAACAGTTCAGTGACATTGTGTTCACATTGTTACCACCATCCGTCTTTAGAACTCTTTTCATCTAGCAAAACTGATACTCTGTACCCAAAAAACAGTAACTCTCCATTCTCCCTCCCTGCAGCCACTGGCGGCCAGGGTTCTACCTTCTGTCTCTGTGAATTTGACTCTTCTAGGTAGCTCATGTAAGTGGAGTCATTCAGTATTTATCCTTTTGAATTGGCTTATTTCACTTAGCATAATACCTACAAGGTTTATCCATGTAGCATGTGACAGGATTTCCTTTCTTTTTAAAGCTGGGTAATAGTTCATTCTATGGACATACAACGTTGTGTTTATACATTACGCTGCTAACACGTGCAACACATTTGCTATTCATCCTACTGTGAACACAGGTGTGCACATTTCCCTTCGAGACCCTGCTTTTCATTCTTTTGGGAGTACACCTGGTGGAACTGCTGGATCATATGGGAGTTCTGTTTTTTAATATACTGAGGAACCTCCATACTGCTTTCCACAGTGACTACACCAATTTTACATTCCCACCAACTGTACACAAGGGTTCCAGTTTCTCCACATCCTCACCAATACTTGTTATTTTCTGTTGTTTGATAGTAGCCATCCTAATGGATATGAAGTGGTATCTTGTGATTTTGATTATCATCTTTTTTTTGGATGAGGGAAAGTTTGACCCCATATGTGGGTGTCTGTCACCAAGATAGAATGAATGTAATTTCCAAGGAAAAATAATCCCAGGCAACCTCTTCTGGATTATGTCCCAACTGATTGGAAATGCTGGGAACTTTCTGTGGTTGAAGGACCTTGACATTTGTTGTCAAACTGCCTGTGAGTCACTTATCTTCTGGGGGAAAATAAACATAACCGTGTCTTCCAGTCTGAAGTGGGGTGGGTGGGTGATATGAAGCATTGCACACAGCAGAGCCTGCTGCCCCTCCACAGCCTCTGCAAATGCCGTGTGAAGGTGGTGGACCTGCTACCAGAACTGGTGTCCTGCTGTCTCTGTAGTTAACTCTTAGGAGAAATAACGGTTGTGTGTGTGGAGGTGAAGAATGGGAAGGGAAGGAGGGGTGGGGAGGGCTGGTGCTTCTGAGGTTCCCAAAGTTCCTGGACTCGAATTTTCTGTTGGCAAATAAGCTGGTCAGAACTTAGGAATGTGGTAAGTTGATCCAGGAAGAAGTTGAAGGTTTCTATCTGTGTTTTTCTGTGCGGTTGTGTATGTGTAACACGTTTGCAGAAATAGTTGAAGCTTATTATTTTCTTCAAAAGATCTTATTTTCTAGTGTGTAAATCACAGGTAATTAAATATGAGTTAAAGTAAGAGAGAGACCCTTGGGCTATCTCAGACTTAGCTTTGAGAGAGAGAATGATCATGGGTCTAAGGCATCACTCTTGGTTTTATAGGTTTGGAAACTCAATGTTATTAGTTCCATCTAGGAGTTATCAATGGGGGATTGGGGTTTACATGCATCAGAATTGTAAGATACTGCTAAGAATGACAGTTCATTAATTGATGAGAACTGTGCCTCGCTGAGAAAGCCAGCACTCCTGGGGTGTGTGTACTCCGCAGACCTTTTCTTTTGTTTGTTTCTTTCTTTCTTTTTTTTTTTGAGACGGAATCTCTGTTGCCCAGGCTGGAGTACAGTGGCACGATCTCAGCTCACTGCAGCCTCCGCCTCCTGGGTTCAATCTATTCTCCTGCCTCAGCCTCCCAAGTAGCTGGGATTACAGGTGTGTGTCACCACATACTAATTTTTTGTATTTTTTTTTTTTTTAGTAGAGACAGGGTTTCACCGTGTTGGCCAGGATGGTCTTGATCTCCTGACCTTGTGATACGGCCACCTTGGCCTCCCAAAGTGCTGGGATTACAGGTGTGAGCCATTGTGCCCGGTCCTCAGCAAACCTTTTCTATCGGCCTATTTCTATCTATTTTCTATCGGCCACCTTTTCTATTGGCCTATTTCCATCTGTCTGAGGAATCTTGATGCATCGGCCTTCTCGTTCTGGGGATCTTTCTGTGTATAGAATCAATACCCTCTCCTTAGGGTAGTGATGGAGATTGATTTTTCAAAAATCCCAACATGTAATTTATGAAATTATTGTTTCAGCTCCAGACTCTGTGCTCTGTTCTGCAGTGTTGGAGCTAGGACCGCACATCCCAGCTGCTTTGCCAGTGGCTTCCGGGCCACCTCCATCAGCAGGAGGCGGTAGAAGCACCAGCAAGATGGGGCTTTGGTCCTTCCTGTTGGCTTCCTGTTGCCCCAGCTGTAGCTGTTGAATTCAGTCTTCAGTTATCCCAGCACTGGCCAGCCAGCCTCATCGTCCACACTCCCTGCAGATCCCACCACTCCTCCAAGGAAGTCTCTACCTCAGGGCCCTTTGGCTACGCTTCTAAGGTTAAGTCTAACCGGTTCCCTCAGGCCTAGGGGTGGTGGCTGCTTCCTGTCGTTGCTACTTCCCTGATATCTAGAATTTTCCTTTTTCTACCCAGTTACCTGGTTACTGACTTTCTACCCAGTTAACAATTTATATTAAAGCCCTTCTGTTCAAAAAGCTTATGTAGTTTCTGCGTTCTAATTGGATCCTGACTAATACATCTGACTTTCAACATTCTTTAGTAATCAGTCAGCAAAATGATTTCATGAGATAGACGTATTATATTTAATTGGATTACAGTTCACCTTATATTCCTTTAGTTTTTTTTTTTTTTTTTTTTGCACTGATCTTTCTGATTTTCGTTAGGCTCGTCTATGTAATTTGAGACATAACTCCTCTCATTAGCTACTTTCTAAATCATCAGACTTGAGTTCTTTCCTGGAAAGATCACCACAGATGGCTAATGTCATTCATTTTGTTGGCTCTTTTGGCTTTATAGTAGAGGGTGACAATTCTTTTGTTTTTGGTTTTTTTTTTTGAGCTGGGGTCTTGCATGACCTCACTGCAACCTCTGCCTCCCGGGTTCAAATGATTCTTCTGCCTCAGCCTCCTAAGTAGCTGGGATTACAGGCACGCGCCACCAAGCCTGGCTAGTTTTTGTATTTTTAGTAGAGATGGGGTTTCACCATGTTGGCCAGGCTGATCTCGAACTCCTGACCTCAGGTGATCTGCCTGCCTCGGCCTCCCAAAGTGCTGGGATTACAGGTGTGAGCCACCGCACCTGGCCAAGGGTGACATTTCTAAACCTTATCTCTAAATTCTGTGTCCATTATTCAGTATTCCTTTAACTTGTAGAGCATGGCTATTACGTGTTTAAGCAACATATATCTCTAAAAAGATTCGAGGCCGCTTATAAGAGAAAGTATATTATGTGTAAGCACAGATTCATTAAAATAAGAGTTTAAAAATCTGGGGTCAAATTTAGGGGGTAGAGGGGATGAGGGATAAAAAGGTGAAGGAAAAAAGAAGTGGATGGAGAATTAAAGAATGAAGGAGAATTAACACTGAACACCCACCCCCATGGAGCCGGATCCTGGCTAGGTGTTTGCCATCTGTGTTTAGTTTAATGCTCAGCATAATCCTGCGTGGCAGGTATGTTACCCCCATCTATAGGTCAAGAACCTGAAACCCAAAGTGCTGGCCGATTGTGCTCTAGTCCCCCTATACATTTCAGCTTACGTCTACTGACACTAAGCCAAGGGGAGCTCCTTCAGTTGAACGTGCAATTGTATCTTGGTAGCCAAAGCAAGAAAGGAAGCATGTTGGGTTGCATAGTTCTCATTTGATAATACAATGAAACATTTTCTTGAGAGAGAGAAACATTTTCTTAGCCTTCAAGCTTGATAAGAATCTAGTGGATATTAACTTAAAGGGCACTGAACATGATAATAGTGTCCGTCAGGGGGAGAAATAACAGAAACCAAAAGCAGAGATGCACACGTGGCCGTTTATTTAAATCAAACCTGAAGCAGAAGGAGGAGCATTAGATCACAGTTGTGTAAAGGCAATTCTAGGAGAAAACGATGGACTGTAGCTAGCTTTCTGCAGTCCTGACCTGGCCAAGGGTAAAACTAGATCGGCTGCGGGCTGTGTTCCCTGGGCTTCCTGCTGCTTCACTCCTGGGAGGCAGCACAGAGTGGTTGTTACGGGGAAGGTTTTCATAAGTGCTGTGAATCCACCCTGGGCCGTTTACTGGCCTTGCACATGTGGGCAAGGTACGGTCAAGCTCAGCATGATGACATTTTAGCCAATGACAGATCGAATACCCAATGGTGGTCTCATAAGATTATATACTGTATTTTTACTGTACCTCTGTGTTTAGATACACAAATACTATTATGTTATAGTTGCATACAGTATTCAGTACAGTAACAAGCAGTCCAGGTTTGCAGCCTAGGTGTGTAGTAGGCTATACCACCTCGTTTTGTGTAAGTGCATGCTATCATGTTGCCACAATAATGAAATCACCTAAGGGCACATTTCTCAGAAGGTATCCCTGTCATTAAGCAACACATGACAGTACTTAATCTCTCTAAGCCTTAGCTTCATCCCTTCTTAAATGAGGGTAATAATACTGTTTCGTCCACCTGTGTGTGTGTGTTTGAGATAGGGTCTCGCTCTGTTGCCCAGGCTGGAATGCAGTGGCACAAACATCACTGCAACCTCGATCTCCTGGGCTCAAGCAATCCTCCTGCCTCAGCATCCTGAGTAGCTAAGAATACAGGTGTGTGCCACCATGCTGGCTAATTTTTTTTTTTTTTTTTTTTTTTTTTTGGTAGAGATTGGGTTTTGCTATGTTGCTCAGGGTGGTGTCAAACTCCTGGCTTCAAGTGATCCTCCCACCTTGGCCTCTTAAAATGCTGGGATTACAGGCATGAGCCACCATGCCTGGCCTTATTTTTATATATTTAAGAACATATGCTTTCGGCCGGGGTGGCAGCTCATGCCTGTAATCCCAGCACTTTGGGAGGTCGAGGCGGGTGGGAGGCGGGTGGATTACCTGAGCTCAGGAGTTTGAGACCAGCCTGGCCAACATAGTGAAACCCCCCTCTCTACTAAAAATACAAAAAAATTAGCCAGGCGTGGTAGCAGGCACCTGTAATCCCAGCTACTTGGGAGGCTGAGGCAGGAGAATCACTTGAACCCGGGAGGCGGAGGTTGCAGTGAGCTGAGACTGCATCACTGCACTCCAGCCTGGGCAACAAGAATGAAACTCCGTCTCAAACAAAAACAAAAACACCATATGCTTTCCCAACACATCTGGACAGCTGATATTAAAAAAGGGTGTATGTAGTAGAATTAAAACTATTACAAGAGAAACAGAGCCAGACAGTTTGGGGAAGGGAGAAAACAGAGAGGTTGTGGGGGCACTTACCTTGAATCTTCTTAGGTCCCTTGTGTGTTGTTTTGCCTAATCCTTCCCACACGTCTGCAAAGAGGATGATCTCCCCACGTAGAGACAGGAAGCGGATTCCGATACCTCGCCTTCCCTGTGTTAGATGTGCCGTAGCTCCTACTGAGGGTGAGGATTAATTGGAGATGATGCAAGTGGACCTCTAAGCACGGGCCGCGATGATGTCGTAGTTCACGGTCACAGGACTGTCACTGCTGTTACAAACTGGCCCTTCTGCTCCGAGTCTGCTGGTCCTCATACGGTTCCTTTCTGTCTCTGGTTGTGTTGGTTAAGACAGAGTAGCTGCAATCAGGGAGAGTGTCGACCCTGACCCCAACAAGCAGGGAGAGCTAGTGCAGAATGTGGGCAGTGGCAGCAGACCCGCGGGGCTGTGACACTGTCCTTTCTGTGGCTTGGGTGGACTTCAGGGTGACCCATCTAGCAGAGTAAAAATAGTAACCCCACATGCTGACCATGTACCCCCTGCTTTCACGCACTTTTATGGGTGAATTCACCTATCCGTTATAGAAACTCCATGAGGCGTTTTTATTATCCCCATTTTACAGATGAAGCTGTCAGGGAGAGAGGTTGAGTTGCCGGCAGTCTCACATGTAGAAGTGGTGAAGTGGGAATTCAGACCCACCCCTGCGGGCTCCTCAGCCAGGCCTGCTCTTAGCATCCCAGTGTGCTGCTCTGTGACGAGCCCCAGTATTGGGATCCACTCTCCAGATGAGGTTTGAAGAGTTCCGAAGTGGAACGTCTTTCTGGGTTGGCTGGCTGTAGAGGGGTTGGTGACTCCAGTGTCCTGTGGTGGTAGACAGTCTCCAGCCAAGGGCATGTACTTCTCACCTCCCTGCCTCGTGAATCTGGTCAGTCTGGTGTCAAACTTGAACCAGTAGACTGCTGTGGATGTGACACTGGGCGTGGTGCAGGCTCTGTCCTTGAGGGGCCTGGTAGCCCCACCTGGGTCCCCTGGGGCCCAACTGCCATGCTAGAAGACGTCCAGGCTGCTCTGCTGGAGAAAGAAACCGTGTGGGGTTGCCTGGAGGGTGAGACATGTTGGAGGGGAGGGAGGGAGAGGCCAAGGCCTCAGACAGGTGAGAGAGCCCCAGCCGCGAGGCACCTGTGGTCTCACCATGGGACATAAGAACTTGTTTAAGCCATGACGTTTTGGGAGGGCTTTTGTGCAGGAATGGCACCCGGAACTCCTGCTTCCCATGAACCCAGGGCTGTGGGCCTGGCTGCTGGGAGTGAGCCATTTGCTGGGCCAGGGATTTGCCCTGCTGCAGGGACTTTTCTAACCCAGCCGGGCCAGGCTCACCTGGGGGCCCTTTTGATTTTGAGAGGACGCATACCTCAGCCTGCATTTTGGTGTCCTCTTGCTAGCACCTGCCAGCTGAGGTTGAGCCATGGTGGACAATTTTTCCTTTTAAGACGATTCTAGTTACTGAACCAAAGATATTAATTATGTGCTTATCTGTGGTAATTACAACTAAAGCATTCTTTATCACTGCAGCTTAGTCATTTGCTTACGTGATTTAAATGTGATATATGTTAATATGCATATCTCGTCAAAGGGAGTCATGGGGGTGGCATGGTTAGAGCATGCTGGCTGAGGGCAGGAGGCCAGAGGTGTCTGCGTCTCCCTCGTCCATCTCGTTCTCCCCTCCCGCCTTCCTTCCCCTTTCCCCTCTCTCCCTTCTTTCTGTCCCACCAGGATTTCTTTAAGGTTTGTGTTTCATCACCATCATCCTGTTTGAAAGTTTTTTTTTGTTGTTAATCCATCAGTCTTTCTCAATTCATAATTAATTTCTTCCAACCTCCCTCCCTGCTCCCATCCTTGGCAGCCTGGGGGCAGCAGGTTGGGAACTACCACCAATGTTGCACCTTCTTAATATTCTTTTATGTATCTCTTCTCAAAGATAGAATTAGTTTGGTCTGAATTATACATACAATCATAGAATCAAAGTGACTTGAAACTTAGAAGGTGCATTTTCTTTTAGGGTTTAATTCACTCAGAGGTCCTCCAACCCAGCCTCTCATTCAGTAAAGACTTCCCTTCAGCAACAGATGGTAAATAGATTCTGCAGAATGAGTAATTCCTTCATTTCTGTCTGAATGGTTTGTTTAGAAGCAAACACAATGATTCCCTCTCCTTATTAAATTTGTTGGGAGAACATCAGGATCATACTAAGTTACTGTCCAAAGCTACAACTGTGAAGAGGGGGTGCACGGTGACAAAAAAGAGAAATGTCGCTTGACATTTCAGAATTCAGGCCCAGTATCATCGGTGCCCTCATAACATTACACGCCAAACCCTTTAATAAAACTGTCAATCCAGATTGTTAAAACACTGAGCGGTTTGCTCAGGAGATAGAATATTTATCATACTGAGGTTCCCAGTTTTTAATGAGCCAAATATATTTCCTTATTTTTTTCATGATCTTTAATTTATCAACTTAACCATTTTTAAGTGTACAGGTAAGTGGTATTAAGTACATTCATATTATTGTGCAGCCATGTCCACCGTACATCCACGGAGCTCTTTCAACTTGCAGAACTGAGACTCTGTGCCCATTAAACACAACTCCCACTCCCCACTCTCCCAGCTCCTGGCAACCACCATTCTACTTTCTGTCTCCGAATCTGACTACTCTAGATACTTCTATTAGTGGAATCATACAGTATTTGTCCTTTTGTGACTGGCTCATTTCACTTAACATAATGTCCTCAAGATTCATCCCTGTTAGAGCGTGTGTCGGAATTGCCTTTTGAAGGCTGAGTAATATTCCATTTTGGAGGCTGAGTAATATGTACATGTGCACATTTTGTATATCCATTTATCTGTCAGCTGACTTTTGGGTTGTTTCCGCTTTCTGGATATCATGACTAGTAATGCTGTTCCTCACATTTTAACATTCAAATGACACATCATAATTTCATTTATTCTTGATATCTCAGGAAAATTTTAAATACCGTTTAATAGTGGAGAATTATGGTAACACGCACCAAATGTACATTATATTTTTAATTGCTTGGCAATTTGGGACAACTTACAAATTCTGTCTTTAGGTTTGGTCGCTATACAACAGATAATGCTGCTATTTCTGCTTTAGTTTCAGGGATCAAAATGAGTTAATACGTATGAATGTCCTTTGTAAAGAGAGAATGTAAATGTTTGTCGATAGAACCAGAATACATTCTGAACTTTCTTGCTTGTATTCTGGGTAGGTAGACATTTAAAGTAGAGATTTGGCATAACTTAGTTCTTCCAGAAACTTCAAGCACTTTACACTCACTCTTTTTAGCCCAGGTTTGAATTATGTGGGGTCATTCATGGGGTTTATGAGGTTTGAAGACATACTTAAATAACATGTGGGTTCTCTAGAATGAATGTGGAAGGAAACATTGTACTCCTGTGGAATGCTGGCACCCTAACAGGAGTGACTTTCTCTTTTCTCTCTCTTTTCTCCTTTTGGTCAACTCTGTTTGTATGTAGTGTGAGCTCTATACTGTGGGATAGCATTCTTTTTAGAATGCATGCATGTGAATTGTGTAGTGCAGAGATTTGCTATATCCATTTCCAGAATGTACATATTGAACACTGTTTTGCGAAAGGCAGGTCTATGCAAACTACCCCAAAGTCCGAGGAAGCTGAGAGGCTGAAGGAAGAGCCTGACAAATCCCGTTTCTTAGAAAGAAACATTTAATAGAGACCTACAAGCAGAAGCCGCATCTGTGTCTAGGGCAGCGGTAAGACGAGATGGGGGAGCCCCACGCCATTACCCCCCAGACCCAGGGCTTCTATGCCATAGCGGGGAGGGAGGAGTGGTTCCAAAGGGATACGTAGGACAATTGAAGTAAGATAACATCAAGGTTGTTTGATCTGAGGGCAGGATTTACTGTAAGCACCTGCTCTTACACAGGAATAGTAGATAAATGGGAAGTCTTAGAGGCCTTCTTGGATAGGGGGTTAATCAGAAGCCAACGTGGCAGATTAGCATCCAAGATGGAGTTGCTTTAGCCTCCACAAGCACTGACTGTATGCCAGGAGTTGACCATGATGTGTTATGAGGCACTGGGGAATTCATTCCTATATGAATCTGGGTGATTGACAAGAAATTCTAGTGGAAGTGACATGTAGGTTGAGCTGTGCATTGAGCGGGCTGGTCACGTGCCCCCCTTTAGATGTTCCCGATCGCGCGGAATCACGACATGAGAGGATGAGATCAGAGTTCTGTCAGCTTCATGTAGCCAAGGACTTTCAAGTTCTTCCTTGAGGAGTTGGCCCTCCCTAGTCTCCTCTGTTACACCAGTCATTGCTACGTTAGCAGCTTTGCAAAGTAGGTATCACGCTCCATGTGCTCTGTGCCTGCTGTTGGCCTGAAGCATTGTCATGGCCTTGCCCAGGTTTGCTTTCCTTAAGGGCACCATTTGGTCCCTTTTGTCAAACCCATTTGCTTACACAGGCTGCTGCACTATTTCTATGATTGCAATTCCAGAGTTTCCGAGTCCCGGGATGGGGGTGTCTGATGTTAGTAGCATGCCATGGTCAGATGTCTTGGGGAATCTGGGGGTAAGCATAGTTGAATACACTCTCTGCTGCAAGTTTCTCAAAAATGTGAATACACCAATGGTGTTTCATGAATCCACCAAGACCATACAGCACTATAGCTTTGCCTGGAGAGTTTTCTCTCCTCAGCAAAGCTCTCCACCTGTCCCAAGCTGTGATTCCCAAGAAATGCCAGCTGGGAAGCCTGGTTTGAGGGTAGCATATGCTCCATTGCCATGGCCAAGTCAGTACAAGCCTTTTAGCAATGGTGCGTTCCCTCAGAAGGTTTGCTGTGGCCCATTTAGCCATATTTTGGCTTTGGTTCCTGGAAGGGAGGTGTCTGCCTTCTTCCTAGTGGTGTGCTGCCCACCAGGCATGCCCAGTGGCTCATCTGTCTCTGCAGATAGCTTGGCTGAACCCAAAAGGGCTCAGTCCTTCCTGTGGGCTTGATGCCTGTAGGAAGGGCCAGTCTTGTCCCCATGTCTGCAGTGTGCCACAGCCTCCTTTCCAATTTGTTTCCATTATAGGATTATGAGACCTCCTGACTCTAAGGAACTGTTTTATCTGGGGCTTGGTGTTGCGGGCACAGCACCTGTGAATAGTTAATGACATTTTTTATTCCCAACCAAGACCTAGGCTCCTTTAGGGCAAGGGCCAGTGTTGATCTGAGGATATATTCCCAGCTTCTCACACAGTCTGTGGTGCAGACTAGGAGTTCCATAGATCGTTGAATGAATGGTTTAAAAAATGAAGGGATCAAGTCCTGGAAGTGGTTTTAATTTGCTGTGACTCCAGGTAGCTTGCTTAAACACTCTATGTTTTCTAAATTTTAAAATAGAGCTAATATTTCTCAAATGGCTCCATAGGACATTGGTGACACTCAGTTCTGCACCAGCTCTTTGCCTGGTAATGTGCAGGATGGGGGATGCCCAGGGTATCTTTTTATTCCTTTTTTTTTTTTTTTTTTTTTTTTTTGAGATGGAGTCTCGCTCTGTTGCCCAGGCTCCCAGGCTGGAGTGCAATGGCGCGACCTCGGCTCACTGCAAACTCCGCCTCCGGGTTCAAGTGATTCTCCTGCCTCAGCTTCCCGAGTAGCTGGGATTACAGGCACCTGCCACCACACCCGGCTAATTTTTGTATTTTTAGTAGAGACAGGGTTTCACCATGCTAGTCAGGCTGGTCTCGAACTCGCCACCTCAGGCGATCTGCCCGCCTCGGCCTCCCAAAGTGCTGGGATTACAGGCGTGAGCCACAGCACCCGGCGTTTTTATTCTTAAAATAATCCTGTGAGGCGTATGTAGTGTTCACCTGATTTTGTAAATGTGTAGGCACAGGGAACCGAATAACTTGCTCAAGATCACAAAGGCTTTAAGTTTGAGAAGTGCAGTGAAAATGCGGGGCTGCTTCACTCCAAAGTCGATGTGTGTATATGTACATATAAGTGTATATGCATGTGTACATGTACATATAAACAAAAGTACACATTTAGGAAGTGTATGGGAAATATACATGTACACATGCGTATACAGTCATAAGGACGTTTCAGTTAACAGTAGACTGCATATATCACAGTGGTCCCGTAAGATTATAATCTTGTATTTTTACTGTATCTTTTCTATTTTAGATAACAAATACCATTGTGTTACCTACAGTATTCAGGACAGTCACATGCTATACAGGTTTGTAGCCTAGAAGCAGTAGGCTGTACCATCTAGCCTAGGTGTGGAGAAGGCTGTACCATTTAGTTTTGTGTAAGTACACTCTGATCACACGAGCAAGAAATAGCATAATGATGCATTTCTTAGACCAGATCTCCATTGTTAAGTGATGCATGACTGGATATACACATACACATATGTGTATGCCTGTATAGATGCGTGTATTCTACATACTCCTAAATGTGTCATATGGCAAGGGTGCCTCATTGTAATTCTGGCTTTTTCCATAAATGTTAAACAAGCATCTTCTCCCACCGCCAGTCCTTTTCTTCCTTCAAGGGGACAGGGCCTCTGGAGCTTATGCCCAGCTCCTGTCGGATGCCCCCGTGTTCTGGTCACTCGTGTGCCCGTCTCTTCACACTCAGTTTTCCCACCCCTGAGCACCTCAGGTGCCAAGGTGTGTTTGTTGAACTGAAATTCTTAAGCCTGCTGAGTACATTCTCAGTTTGTCAAGACAGATAAACAAATACCTTTTTTAGATGATTTAAAAGATTCTTGACACAGTCCCAGTGGTGTTTTAACAACTTTTCAGGTCCTGATCAGCCAAACTCTGGGCCAAAAGTAAATGTTTAATAAACAACATAAGAGTGATGGAGGAAAAATGTATCTTAAGTGGAACTGTGTGTTCTGTAAATCTATGACAGATTACTGTTCCTGCTTTTGTTGTGTATAATTATTCTTGTTCCTCCTGAGAATTGCCCTCTCTTTCATCATGAAACGTATAAGATGGCCTCCTCCTCTGGTAATTTGGAGCAATTGGCCTGGGAGAGGATTGATGTGTAGTAAGGACAGTCCGTAGGAGAGATTTAGTGGGGGCAGTTTCCTTATCTTCTATTCTGTCCCTTTGCCAGACAGAAGCACAAAAAGTAGTTGGACTGAAAATGCTGCTTCCTAAAATTAGCTCTCCTCTTTGTTTTCCGAATGGTTTTACTGGTTGATGCGGGCACAATTTGCCCTTCTTGGGGAGCCTTCTGCATTGTGTAAAGTGCAAAGACACATCTATCAGAGAAGCTAATTTTAGGTGCTAGTAAGTTTTAAGGGCATGCAAAGCTCAAAACTTTGCCTGTTCTCTTGGAAGAAGATTTTTCCCTCCTGAAAAACAAGCTTCCTTTCAAAGTCAGAAAAGGGGAGCTTAGACGAAGCCCCAGGAGGGCAGGTATGTCTTGTTCACTGCAGTCTCCAGTGCCTTGCGAGGGCCCGGCATGCTGAGCGCTCAGTAACCCTTGGCCTAATGTACAGTTTTTCATTCTGTGAATCAGGAATAGAGCAACATAAGGGGAGCTTCTGCTTGAGACAGCAATGGCAGCATCAAAATAAACGTGGCAATTTTGGTCTTCAAGAGTGAAGTTGTGTCTCTGAAATTGTAAGCCCAAATGGATCATTTCCTTTTTTAGGTTTTAGAATTCCAGGTTTATTTTCTGGAAGAGCTTGCAGCAGATGGGCTTCTGTAGGGGAACGTTTATACCTTGGGGGTTCCGTTTCGAGAGTCCTTGATTTATTATTGTTTACAAATGGTGGTTGGAAATTGTTCATTGATTTGACATAAAGCTGCCCAGGCTTATTGTAAAAACACCTCTGCATCCAATTAGAATGACAGACACTTAGTGTGATGACTCAGGACAGTTGATGGCCTTAAAAAAAAAGCGAACAGATTAAATCACTCTCTGTTTTTTCATAGCCATTGATGGAAACAGATTCTGTGGGGTAAATAACAGAGTCTTGGGTGGTGGAAAGGTTGAAGATGTCCAGTAGTTGTGGCAGGGCAAGGATGGAGGACTTTTTCTTTGCAGGGGCAGTGGAGAGGCGGGGCCATGGGTGAAGACTGGAGAATACTCAGAAGGTAGCATGGACGAGAGTGTTGTTTGATGACTCTGCATGTGACCAGTAGTGACATTTTACTCACTGAGGCTCATATTGAGGTTAAGCCCGAGGTCCATTGGCCTTGCTGAGATCGTGTTTAGAACACAGCACTGTGCAGTAAGAGACTCCTATAACTCTATCAAATTTGCATTTGGAGGAATTGTAAAGAGCCTCTGTTACCTCCTAGGTGAGGCAGTCCAGGAAAACAGTTGCTAGAAGGAGCTATCTGCAGAAATAGACAGTTGTGGTCCTTTCATGTTTTAATAATTGTTCCCTGGATTTCAAGGAGTCAGTCCAAAATCCCCGTAATAGATTTTAGTAACGTTCATGGAATCTCAGTTTGCACATCATGAGACCTTTAGTGTGGTGTTTACTGTCTTCACCTTAATATACTTTGTATCCATGAGCAACCTTGCTACAGTCATGCAAAGATGATTATTTTTTATTCAGCAATAATTAGCCACAGTGTTGAGCACCCAGATGCCTTCCTGCAGCAGCCCCCCTTTTCTCCCCAGCCAACATCTGCAACTGTGAACAGATTTCCATCTTCAGCCTTGGTGGTTGGAAAGAAATGTAAGTCACCTTTTTTTCTGGTTGGTTCTGGGGCAGATGCCACCAGGCTGCAGAGGCAGTCTGTGTCTGTGGGGCTCACCAGGGCATGAGTTCTGCTCCCAGGAAAGAGATTCTTGCAGGATTTTGTCTGTGGTTCTAAGGAGACAAGTAGGTGGCACACAAAAACAGAAAATGAAAGAACCCATCCCTCCAAAACCACACACACAAAGCCAAAAGGAAAAAAAAAAAGCACATAATTATCATGTAGGCACTGTTGCAGCTAACCCTGATTTTGGCCTCAATTCTGAAACAAGTTAGCTGGTTTAGACAAACCCCTTATTAGGTAATGGATTGTTATTCATTCCTCCCCTTCTCCTAGTCATTTACTCCGTGAGAGCTGCTCCTACCTGACCTTCCACTGATTTTGGTAGCAGCATCTCCCAGAGCGACTGTTTCCTTCTTCAGCAGTGTTCCTTACTCAGGGTGTAAGATCTTAACCCCACAGAGCCCCGTATCAGGTTTAATTAACTAATTGATTCAGCTTGTGCTTACTGAGTGCGAGGCAGTCATGTGCTTCTGTTTGGTAAATGGCTTCATTTTCCCTCTAACTCCTGAGCGTCCTGAAGCTTCTCTTATGGTTCTCTCCAAAGGAGTCAGCAGGCTGGCTCTGCAAGGGTCAGTAGGTTCTGGGGTGGTGGGGGGCCGAGGGAGGCAGGGAGGTTGGCTCTGTCTTTATTTGGCATAGAGCTCCCCGAACAGGGTCTCTCCTCCTTTCTCCAAAGGTTAATGGAACCACTATCTTAAAAAGCTGAAATCTTATCTTCTGGGGTATTTGGGTAGAGAAGGCTAGGGAATCCCTTTTCCATGGTGGTGCAGTAGGTTCTCAGAACCAGCTGGTGGGCCTCAAAGAGAGGCGGCTGTATTTTAGCCTGATAATCTTGATTCCTGGTTTCCTGGCTCTGTAGCATCAGAAATGGGAAGCTTTAAAAGCCGTGCCTTGTTGGATGCACCGAGTCATAAAATAAATGTGATGTGCTGGGTGGGGGAAATGCGGGAGGAGGGAAACAGGTGGTTGGAGCTGCTTCGTGATGGCCGCCCACCCTGGCTCTCCTTTCTTAATAGGCTTCAGAAATCCTGGAATGCGTAATTCACCAGCTCACAGAGTTCCACCCATGTCCCCAGTGGCTTCAAAATGTAAATGACATTTGCAGTGCTGGGAGGTAGGAGGGCGATCCCGTTCCTTCCCTGGATCTCAGTCGCAGAGGTGCTGGCTCATGTGCCTGAGTGCAGCGGCTGGCCCGTCATTACTGGTCTTTGCAGGAAGCCACTCTGAAGGCACCTGGGCCCTTGCCAGGCTGAGTCACAGCTGACTTAGGGAAATGCCACACAGGACGCTTGCAGTCCCCCCGTTCTAAGCGTAGGTTTTGCAACTGCATACTCGGAAAATGAATCAGAGTGGGGGAAAGTGTCAGAGAAACAGCAGAAATGGAATGTAGGCAGGAGGGCCACAGTGGCGCTGTGGATTCAGACCACACCTTCGGCTCTGTTTGGGGCCCTTCCTGTAAGGAGCGTACTGATGCCAGAGGCTGGGGGTGTGGAAGGGAAGCTGCTGTGCTGTTAGATCCATTCTGCTATTTAGCCAGCCTTCCTTTTCCCAGCTGGCACAGACAGGATGTGTTAGAGAGGTGCTCAGACCTCCTTTCAGAGCAACTGAATCATTCTCCAGGAGGGACAGGGAGTCTGAAATGCAAACAGGTTCCCAGGGTTATTGAAGAGCAGCCAAACTGAACACCCACTGCTCTGTGGACTCAAGCTGGTTTTAGACATTGTTTGGTCAGGACCAGAGCCGAGCTCTGGGGCCCACTGGGGGCTCTTGTCGCACCATATCATTGATTCTACAATGCACATTTCCCCCGCCTCTCATGTTTTAACATGTCTGAAATCAGGATGCATCTTCCATGGATGGTGTTTCAGGGTTTCATTGATCGTGTTTTTCTTCCTGAGTGGCACACAAAATTAATGGTGCTCCCTAGAGTTGATGGTCCCTGCGGTTCAGTGAACCGTGTTGCTCTTGTGTAAGCTCCTGTGGGAACATAGAGTCTCTGTGTCCCACCTTCTTCCTCGCAGTGGTCAGCACGGATGAGGTGGGAGTTGCATAAATGTCAGCATTCGAAAGTGAGGGCGTCTGTCGGTGCTGTCTCACTGTGGGGCTTCAGAGAACGTGAGCACCTGTGTTTGCATTCTCCATCAAGGTTCATGTCCTGTTGGCTCATAAGCATGATTATATCCATTATACAAACTGGGGCACAGGCACCCAGAGAGAAGTCAAAAGACTTGTTCAAGATGGACAACTAGGAAGTGGTGGGGACAGACCAGTCCTGTCTGATGCCAGATCCAGCGCTGTATCTGCCAGTCAGCATGCACACTTTCATCTCTCCAGCCTCTTCCCACTCACCTTTACTCAACATTTCTGGGCCTCCATAGTGATTGTAGTAATTCGGTAAAGATGATTCATTTCTTTAGTCCGGTCTTCGGACTTGACTTCTTAGAAGCAGGTCTTGTGCAATAGTTGCATATTAACCACTTGGTGACACAGTGCATGAGGGTATGCCAACTCTTTTTGCTCATGGCCGTGCAGTGCAGAATTTCCAGGCATTGTCCGCTCTGTTTCCTGGACTTCGGAGTGATAGCAAAGTTTTGTATTCCCTGATCAGCTGTGTATCTCTGAGCAGCAAGTTGATCTCTCTGTATAAGGGTGACTGTGCCCATGGAGGATGGCATGCAATTGCCTAAAGATTTCAGTCTGAGAATCTGAGAAACGATACTGAATGGAGATGACAGGCTTAGTGCCTGCTTCCAGGAGCCATGCCTCCTCCTGGCCTGGAATGAATACCTAAACACCTGAGGCTCTGAGTTCCGGCAGTGTGCTGAAACTGCTGTTGGTCTGGCCCACTGACCCGGAAACCCAGCCACCTGAGGTTGTGACTTTAGGGCTTCTAGTTTTGTATTTAGCTTTAATTCCATCTGTGAGGCAGTGGAGACTGTTCATTTTATTTTACATCAAAGGCTTTTGGAGGTTGAGATGGGAACAGGATGATAGAACAGTAATGCATAATTATGGAGCATTTGCTGTATGGCAGGCATTCGTAAGAGTGCATTTGTTGATATTATTGTTTGGCCTCTCCTGTCATTAGCCCTAAGCAGCTACACTTGCTAAGCTCTGTGCTAAGGCTGCAGTAAGCAGGCAGGCAGTGCGTGCTGGTGAGCTTGGGCAGTGCTGGAGTGTGTCTTGCCCAGTGTGGGGATGAACATACACCCTTTCATGCTCACAGGTGCCTTAGCCTGGATGATAATGTTTAAGTTCATTCTGTTTATATGCACCGTGTCATTAAACAATGCTGTGAAAAGGGCACTATTATTTCCCCCATATTTTCAGTGATAAGGCAGAGGCCCATGGGCTCCTTGTAGCAATGGAGGCATTCCTTGAGGATCCAGGCAATCTGACTCCCGAGTCCCGGGGCTGGACAGAAGGAAGCTGGCTCCGAGAGCTAGACTGCAGTGCAGAGGAATTCCACGCTCCGCAGGTGCTGTCTTCAGAAGTTGCATCTCGTCAGCAGGATGAGTGCTTTTGGAATAGACAATCTTAAATGTCATAGTGAGGTGACTTGCAGAGATAAGGAAGGACGCCAGCCTCAGGCACTGACTGATGAATCCAGATGGTGACTTCCTCCTTGCAGGAGAATCAGCCACTTACACAGACTGGGAGGGATTCTACTGAGGGAAAAAATGAATTCGCAGCCAGGGACAGTGGCTCATGCCTGTAATTCCAGCACTTTAGGAGGCTGAGGAGGCAGGAGGATCACTTGAGCCCAGGAGTTCGAGACCAGCCTGGGCAACAGAGCAAGATCCTGTCTCTACAAAAACAGAACAAACCAACAATTAGCCAAGTGTGGTGGCACACACCTGTAGTCCCACCTACTCGGGAGGCTGAGACGGGAGCATTGCTTAAGCCTAGGAGTTTGAGGCTGCAGTGAGCTATGATTGTGCCACTGTACTCCAACCTGGGTGACAGAGCAAGAATGTTAAAAAAAAAAAATTCTCATTTCTTCTCATGGACTTTGTGTGTGTGTGTGTGTGTGTGTGTGTGTGTGTGGTTGGTTGGTTGGTTTAAGCCATGGATTAAAGAAAGGAGAACTATTTCCTGTGACTAAAAGTGGTTTACATATTGGTGCTTTAGCAGGAATTTTGGAGGGTGGCTTAAGTGAATAATTAAAACAGAAATCTTCCTAGACGATGTTTATCACACTCAAGACATTAAAAATTAGAGTCAAGGGACTGCTAAGACTTGGGGTGCTGGTGGGTGAGGCTGCCTTTCAGGGAGGCCATGCTGTGAGTTGAGAATCCTAGGCCACCTTGCCTGCACTGCCAGCTTTGCAGCTGTGGGCACATCTGGATCCCCATTTCTGTGCGGGTGCAGACAGGTGAATGTTACCTGCGTGCATCATAAAATGCTGTGAAAGGGGTCACAGGTATTGCCCAGGCTTGGGCAGACTCATTCATAGGGCTCACTGGCTTGCATGAGAAGGGATGCTGGGCACGGTAAACACAGAAGGAGAAGGCAGGCTCTGCTGCCAGGAGCTTGCACCCTGAGCCACGTGGAACTGGTTTGCCTGTGAAGCAATAGGCACAGTCCTGAAAGAGCACAGTCCTGAAAGAGCACTTCTAATTGGGCATACAAGCAAGCTCATAATAAAGTTCTCCTAGGAAGTTTTCCTCATGTTTTGAAGATGATACACTTAGTCCCTGACTGGGGATGGTTTCGCTTACACTTTTTCAACTTTACGATGGTGTGAAAGTGATACACGTTCAGTACGTTCCTCAATTAACAATGAAGCTATGTCCCGATAAACCCATCATAAGTTGAAAATATCCTAAGTCCATAATGCACTTCTGATATAATGGTATTTTCAACTTACAGTGGCTTTACCAAGATGTGGCGCATTGTAAGTCGAGGAGCATCCATCCCTGATGGGATATATAAGGATGAGATTTATGCACAGATGTTCCTCAGCTTATGATGGGATCATGTCCCAGTAAAGACACTGTAAGTTGGAAACATCTGAAGTCGAAAATGCATTTGATATACCTAAGCTATCAAGCATCATAGCTTAGCCTCACCTGCCTTCATTGTGCTCAGAGCACTTAAACGTTAGCCTGCAATTGGGCAAGTCATATCCAAACAATGCTGACAGCACCGCACACTGTAGGGTATCAGTTGTTTAACTTCGTGACCGTGTGGCTGACTGAGAGCTGTGAATCACTGACATTGCCCGGCATTGTCAGAGACTATCCGACCGCATATCGCTAGCCCAGGATAAGAGCAGAATTCCAGATTTGAAGTACAGTTTCTACTGAAGGCATATTGCTTTCGCACCATCGTGAAGTCAGAATTGTTAAGTCGAGCCATGGTAAGTTGGAGACCATCTGAATAACAGGATGAGATGTAGAGCAGGATATATATGTTAGAAACAAAGTTTCGCGAACAGTGCAAACGTTTTCTAGATGGACTATCCTACTCTTCTCTATCTCATTAAACACTTTGCTGGCAGCAACTCACTGAGTTGAATTCCCGCTCCACCAGTAGCCTCCCCTGGGCGTTGGAAGGCTCTGCCCTCTGATGGGGGTCTCCCTGGGAGCTGCGGCTGCGGACCCCCGTAGATGGGATGCAGCTGCCCAGTGTGGTCCTTGCCTTTGCAGGTGAGCGGGTGCAGGGAGGTGCGGGGTGGGGTGGCGGCTGCAGCAGTGGTGGTTGGGGGCCCTGCAGGCTCCCTCGGGGTGTAGCAGGGACATGGTGTGGTGGTTAACAGGAGTAGGCCACTCATGTGGGACGTCAGGACTAGTGCCACAAAGGCAGCCCTGTCACACGAACAGGTTCTTGGGGGACAGAGGTCTGTCTGGGACTGGCTAATGACCTGGAAAGACTGGAGAGGCACCATTGTCCACCACCAGATGTATGGCTGCAGGGTAGGAGTAGACTTAAGAAGGAACACTGTTGGCTGGGCGCAGTGGCTCACGCATGTAATCCCAGCACTTCGGGAGGCCGAGGCAGGTGGATCACCTGAGGTCAGAAGTTCAAGAACAGCCTGGTCAACATGGTGAAACCCCATCTCTACTAAATATACAAAAATTAGCTGGGCGTGGTGGCAGGTGCCTGTAATCCCAGCTACTCTGGAGGCTGAGGCAGAAGAATCACTTGAACCTGGGAGGCGGAGGTCGCAGTGAGTTGAGAGATCACGCCATTGCCCTCCAGCCTGGGCAACAAGAGCGAAACTTCGTCTCCAAAAAAAAAAAAAAGAAGGAACACTGTTAGGGAGGCAGTCAGTGAGCCTCAAGTCAGAAAGACAAACAAGCTCATTTTATGCATTTGCTAACATTTGACCTCTTCTGGGACGCGTAGGTCTCTCAAGTTCTGTTTCTGTTTCCTGTCACGCAGATCAGAGATGTGAAACAGACCTGGTGTACACCCGTCTGGGGTAGCACTGGGAGCCACGGCGTCCTGGCAGAGCAGGTGTGCCTCCCACAGGCTGATGCAGCCGTTCTCTGTGCAGAGGCTGAGCCATCCTAGGAGCAGCTGTGGGGTGAAAGTGTCCTTCCTTAAACTTAGTGCTCCTGCTCATTCTCTCAGTATGGCTAATAGCTCATTTAAATATACTATGGTGGTTTTTAATTTTTGTGACTCATTCCCTCCCCTCCTCACCTGTGTTTTTCCTGTGTGTCAGGGACATTTTAGGGGGACCAAAAGGATCTCTGTCTCTGCTCTGTGCTTGCTCTGAGGTTGAATAGAGAATGTTCAGGGCTGTTCTTATTTGAGTCACTGGAGCTGTTGTGAGCTCTGACGGCCTGGGAGCCCCACTACTGTCACATGAGGACAGGGCGTGGGGTGGCTCAAGCATGGCCGCTTGGGGTTGGGTCCTAGTGCTGTCATGTTGGAGGTGTCTGACCTTTGCACTAAGTTTCCCCACTTACACTAAATGGGGATAATCAAAGCTTTGTGTGGGGATTAAGTGAGTTAATGTAACCAGAACACTTAGAATGGTGTGCTGCATACAGTGATAATGCAGAACTACTCACTGCTGCTGGAGTGCGCTGTTATATTCTTTATTAGGTCCTCAGACTTTTTCTATGCCTAAGCCTTGAGGGTCTCTCTCAGCTGTGCTTTTCTGTTTTTTTTTTTTTTGTCTTCAATAGATTTTTCTAGGGTCTTTTCTGGTAAAAAGAGACTGGGAATGCAAATACATTGAGCATGAGTTGAGAGGAGTTTGGACATCAGCCTGACCGTGGAAAACTGGGGAGGCGTGGAGTATATAGTTTCCTCTGGGTGGGTTACTGACAGACCATGGGAGTTCTGGGGAAAATGTATGCTCTTCTCTTTAAGTACAAGCCACCATTGCCAGGCAGAAGCTGATAAAGTAATTAGAATTGTTGTTCATACCTGACTTGCAGGAATGTGTGTGCGTGTGTCTGCATGCGTGTGTACGTATATATACTGTGCATGCATATTTGTGTGTGTGTACATACATATGTACACACTGCATGTGTCTGCATTTATGTACATATGGGCATGTGGCATGGGCATATGGCACATGCGTATCTGTGCATGCACACATGTACACAGCACACATGCACACATGCAGTGCATAGTATGCCTGCATGTACATGTGCGTACCATGCATGCATGTACCTACACGTGTGCATACTAATTTGTGCACACGTGCACACTGCAATGTGTACTTACATGCAAGCCTACGATATGTGTTTGCAGGCACATACATGTTCACACACTGCCCATGCACATTTGCATACACATGTGTGCATGGAACATATGCAGTACAACACAAGTGTGTTTGCATACATGTACAAACACACATGTGTATTTACCTACATTTCAAGGTGAACCCTCCCCAGAAGGCTCTGCTCAATGAGACTCTGAAAGTGTTCAAAAGCATGGTCTGAGAAAGCATCCCTCCTTCAGGGCATGTACCCAAGTAGTCTTTCTCTTGCTGGCTGAAATCATCAGGGATTGTTTCCAAGTTTTAACTTCTGATTTTCACTCTTTTAAATCCCAGAGCCGATACTTGAACAGAAGTAAGTTTGCTGTTACACCTCTCACTTTGATTAGCTTGTTGCGTTAAATTAATTGTCAGATTGCCTGAAACCAAAGCTTCTTAAAATGAACACTGGTTCACTCGGGAAATTTTTGCAAGATCAAAAATGGAAGACTGTGTCACTGATGAAAGGGAGAGATAGCCAGAATACAAAATCTAGAGCTTTGGACCTGAAATCTGGCTGCAAGATGGTTTTTTCCTGTCTTACCTAAGAAGTGGCCCCCAGGATTCACATACCAGTAGCCTCTTTTTGTTATTCTTTTTTTTTTTTTTAAACATATCCCCTTGTTAAAGATCCTCTTGATTGCAAGCAAAAGCAGCCTACTGTGCAGGCTGGCTTAAGCAGAAAAGGGAATTTATTGTGGGGACATGGTGGGGAGGTGTCTCATTACTGAGAGGAAGAAGGCTGGCTGGCCTCAGAAGGCATGAGAACTGGGACCTGGGTCCAGCCCAGTCCATGGTGGCCACAGCTGGATCTCAGCTCTGCTCCTCCAGGCCAGGTGGCTGCTTTCTCCTCTCTCTGCAGTGGGATTTTCTCTGCCCAGGACTCATGTGTCTACCTGTGGGTCTAATCTCCTAGCATAGGCTGAGCCTGCACCTCCTTGAGAAAACAGATTAGCTTAGCTTAGTCTGAGTGTTCACTCCAGGCGCACCCTGAGAGGGAGTGCAGCCTGCACATGGGGTGGGTAGTTCTTAAAGGGAGCCTGCCTCCAGAGGCGCCGGGGGAGGGGGGGGGCCTGCATTTAGAGTGTGTGCGTGGAGCATGTAGCTTGTTCCTGTTTTCATGGAGTCGCAGAGATCAGAAAGCATTTATGCCTGTTTCTGACAGAGATGCACACAGCTGGTCTGAATGGGCAGGATTGGGGTGAGGGCAGTGGAGGAGGGATCTGGCCACACAGGCAGTCTGCTGTGAGGGCCACTTCAAGCCACTCTTCCCTTGCTGAGCTGTGATTCGTTCTTTTCCAAGTGACTTAAACAGAGGCCTTTTCTCTTGTTTGTGGGGATGAGGATGGCGAAGGGAGGAGGAGGGAGAGGGTGGCTGAGTGGAGGAAGCGCAGTTGTGCTGCGGAGATTCCTGCTCTGCAGCTTGTCTGCTGTGGATTGGCCCAGGGGGTAGGTGGCACAGTGTGTGTGGCAGGGGGGTGTTTCTTTCTCTGTTCTTCTCTCCTTGACTCAGGAATCCAGTTTGCGCAGCACTTACATGGCGGGCAAACTCCAGTTTATACCTGGAGCTGCAGGGCGGAGCTGCTGTCAGCTGGGAGCTGTTATTGAGGAACAGCTGTGGTAGAGGTGGATAAGAAGAAGACCTGACCCCACCTGCTGGGGCAAGAAGCCTGCATAGCACAGCTAAACAGCCATGTGGGACAACGGCTGAGCAATGACAGTGGAACCCAGTGTCCCATGCAAAGTGCTCAAGAAGTGGACGGGATGGATCGCTGCTGAGTGGCTCTTGAGGAGCTCAGAGTATCTTGGGGCTGATGTTGCCTGTTGGGACTTTCCCCAGCACAGACAGCGTGCGGGATTTCAGATGCTCTTCTCCTTGCCTTCAGAAGCCCAGGGAGTGTTGGCAGCTTGTTTGCACCTGATCAGATAAAAGAGGTCATGATCTCTGTGAAGGTCTTTTCGGGGAAGGGGTCACTGGCCTTGCCAAATGTGGGAAGCGAGGCCTCTTCCCAGTTCTGCCTGTGACTCAATGGCTGTGGCTCAGGGCAAGTCATTGGATTTGTTTTTTGTTTTTTTTTTCAGAATAACGTCAGCATGTGCTGAGCATCTGACTCACGGGGTGAGGCAGTGAATGAAGGACTTCATCTCCGTGAAGTGCTTGACGTGATAGAATGAAAACCCTTGCGTTCCCAGCCTTGGCTGTCAGAGTCTCATTTTAAGGAAAGCCGTTTTTGACGTGTGTTTCCTTTCAGTTCGGAGCTGGCTTCTGTTAGGACAGGGGGTTTCTGCCCACTTAGCTGTGTCTCTGGTAATCTGAGATTCTTGGAAACGGGCCACAGTGATTCCTCTGGCCACATTCAGGGTCAGGTTTTCAGTTCGTCTTCCTGGTGTTTCCGCGCCTCATTCTAGGGGGAGGTTTAGTCGTTCCTTTCTCTGCTGTCCCCCAGTAGCTTCCGGCCATTCCTTGTGAAGGAATCTTCCTAAGTCAATTTTCCCTGGTGAAGACTGAGCCCTGGAAGAAGAGAACAAATCTCATCCTTTGTCACTTGGGAATTTCACTGGCGAAATTCAGTGAGGCACTTGAGGTTTGTAAATGGGCAGACGTTTCCCACACGATTACGTCTGTATGTTGGAAAGATATTTCTAAGTTGTAGTGAGGTAGGAGGGATTCTCAGCGAGAGGAGGGGCTTGGGCTGAACCCGGCACTGCTGGGACATGAACAGGGGAAACAGCGTTGGCGGTGGAGCAGGTAGACATTCCCTTGACCTCGTAAGTCCTGGATGCCACCCGGCGAACTGGCCTGCGGGCTGGAAATGATGCAGCTGACCCAGTAAACGCACTCAGCTCACCTTTTAGTCTGGTCCAGAACGCTGAATTGAGCTCTTGGATCTTGGTGCTAAATACGTGGTGTGGCATTAATGGCAGTAAAGATGGATGGTTATGTACCATGTAGAACGTGCAAATCTGTTTTCAATAGGCTTTATTTTTTAGAGCAGTTTTGGGTTCACAGCAAAATTGAGCAGAAGGTACAGAGAGTGCCTGTATACCTGCTACCCCAACATCCAGCTTCCCCTATTAGTTTCCCTTCGCAAGAGTTATAGTCCACAAACCTACACTGACACATCCTTAAGTCTCCCAAGTCCACAGCTTACATTAGGGTTCACTCTTTTTTTTTTTTTTTTTAAGATGGAGTCTCACTCTGTCACCCAGGCTGGAGTGCAGTGGCATGATCTCGGCTCATTGCAACCTCTGCCACCCGGGTTCAAGCGATTCTCCTGCCTCAGCCTCCTAAGTAGGTGGGATTACAAGCTCCTGCCACCACACCCAGCTAATTTTTGTATTTTTAGTAGAGACAGGGTTTTACTATCTTGGCCATGCCGGTCTTGAACTCCTGACCTTGTGATCCACCTGCCTCGGCCTCCCAGAGTGCTGGGATTACAGGAGGGTTCACTCTTGCTTTTGTACATTCTATGGGTTTGGACAAATGTACAGACACACGTCTGAGAAAATTGTGGGTTTGATTTCAGGCCATCACATAAAGCAAATACGGCAGTAAAGCAAGTCACACACAGTTTTTGGTTTCCTAGTGCATACAAAGTTATGTTTACACTGTATTGCCGTCTGTGAATAGGGCAGTAGCCTTATGCCTAAACAATGTACGGATCTTAATTTTAAAATATTTTATTACTGAAAAATGCTAAGGATCATCTGAGTTTTTAGCAAGTCGAGTCATAGTCTTTTTGCCCAGATGTTGATGGCTGCTGACTGATGACGGTGGTGGTGGTTGAAGGTTGAGGTGGTGGCTGCGACAGTTTCTTAAAAGAAGACAACAATGAAATTTGCCACATTGATGGACTCTTCCTTTCACAAAAGATTTCTTTGTAGCATGCGTTGCTGTTTAGCATTTTGCCCACAGTAGGACTTCTTTCAGAATAGGAGTCAGTTCCCTCAAACCCTGCCACGTCTTTGTCAATTAAGTTTATTCTGAATCCTTTGTTGTAATTTTGACATGCTCACAGCATGTTCCCTAGGAATAGATTCCATCTCAGGAAACCACTTTCTTTGCTCTTCCATGTCTTTTTCCAGGTTCTATCATGAGTTTGCAGCAATTCAGTCACATCTGTCGTCTCCACTTCTAGTTCTCTTGGTGTTTCCACCACAACTGCAGTTCCTTCTCCACTCTAGTCTTGAACCCCTCAAAGTCATCCATGAAGGTTGGAATCAGCTTCTTCCACGCTCTGGTTAGTGTTGATATTTTGATCTTTTCTGTGAAAGTCAACTCATTCAGTGTCTTTGTTCCCCTAGGAGGACTGGAATGAAATTGACCCCATTAAAAAGAAAGACCTTCATCACAGCAATGGAGAAGAGAAAGCACAAAGCATGGAGACCCTCCCTCCAGGTACTGCCAGGGGCCAGGAAGCCATCTTGCTTCTCATCCCTACCCTCTGCTCTGCTCTTTTTAGGGAAAGTACGGTGGCCAGACTTTAACCAGGAAGCTTATGTTGGAGGGACGATGGTCCGCTCCGGGCAGGACCCTTACGCCCGCAACAAGTTCAACCAGGTGGAGAGTGATAAGCTTCGAATGGACAGAGCCATCCCTGACACCCGGCATGACCAGTAAGTACCCCACTAAGCACCTGCTGCAGCTTTTGTTCAGAGGACCATCTTTCTCTTCCTGCAGGTGTCAGCGGAAGCAGTGGCGGGTGGATCTGCCGGCCACCAGCGTGGTGATCACGTTTCACAATGAAGCCAGGTCGGCCCTACTCAGGACCGTGGTCAGGTGAGGCCAGGAGATGCATTACCTGTCAGGGGCCTATAAACTTTATCTTCTTGTCTTTTCTTAGCGTGCTTAAGAAAAGCCCGCCCCATCTCATAAAAGAAATCATCTTGGTGGATGACTACAGCAATGATCGTGAGTACTGACACTGATTTTATCCCTGTGTCTTCAAAATGCTCTGCTTCTTTTCTTTTCCTAGCTGAGGACGGGGCTCTCTTGGGGAAAATTGAGAAAGTGCGAGTTCTTAGAAATGATCGACGAGAAGGTAAGATTCTTCTTAATTCAGCGCCAAGACAGCTCCTGACGTGCTTTCCAACTCGCCTCTGCAGGCCTCATGCGCTCACGGGTTCGGGGGGCCGATGCTGCCCAAGCCAAGGTCCTGACCTTCCTGGACAGTCACTGCGAGTGTAATGAGCACTGGCTGGAGCCCCTCCTGGAAAGGGTGGCGGAGGTGAGATGACGGGGGCTGGGAGGGGTGTCAGGTTTTGATAACTACTCCTCTCTTTGTATTTTAGGACAGGACTCGGGTTGTGTCACCCATCATCGATGTCATTAATATGGACAACTTTCAGTATGTGGGGGCATCTGCTGACTTGAAGGGCGGTAGGTGTCTGTCATGGTGCCCCTGCCTAGCTGTCAACACCCTGTTTCTTTTCCTGGCTGGCAGGTTTTGATTGGAACTTGGTATTCAAGTGGGATTACATGACGCCTGAGCAGAGAAGGTCCCGGCAGGGGAACCCAGTCGCCCCTATAAAGTAAGTGCCAGCATCCTTCAGGGTGCCCCTCCCTCCCTCCCCCCTCTTCTTTCTGCCTCTTTAGAACCCCCATGATTGCTGGTGGGCTGTTTGTGATGGATAAGTTCTATTTTGAAGAACTGGGGAAGTACGACATGATGATGGATGTGTGGGGAGGAGAGAACCTAGGTATGTACAAGCCTCAAATCTCAGGACAGAGAGTCAGTCACCTGTGTCTTGTTCATCGTCTCAGAGATCTCGTTCCGCGTGTGGCAGTGTGGTGGCAGCCTGGAGATCATCCCGTGCAGCCGTGTGGGACACGTGTTCCGGAAGCAGCACCCCTACACGTTCCCGGGTGGCAGTGGCACTGTCTTTGCCCGGTAAGTAGTGAAAGGCTGAGCGGGGTCCAAAAAAATCACACCTCAAGATTTATTTTCTTTCTAGAAACACCCGCCGGGCAGCAGAGGTCTGGATGGATGAATACAAAAATTTCTATTATGCAGCAGTGCCTTCTGCTAGAAACGTTCCTTATGGAAAGTAAGTGGCAGTTCTGCCTTCTCACAATTACTTTATAAAGGAATCTTATTTCCCTCTTCTCCAGTATTCAGAGCAGATTGGAGCTTAGGAAGAAACTCAGCTGCAAGCCTTTCAAATGGTACCTTGAAAATGTCTATCCAGAGTTAAGGTAAGTCCCCAGGGATCTGGGGTTTCACTTTGGTGAAGCAGGTGATTCTCACGTTGTTTTTCAGGGTTCCAGACCATCAGGATATAGCTTTTGGGGCCTTGCAGCAGGGAACTAACTGCCTCGACACTTTGGGACACTTTGCTGATGGTGTGGTTGGAGTTTATGAATGTCACAATGCTGGGGGAAACCAGGTATGTGCATGGGGAAGCCAGGTCACCTGCAGGCACGCCTCTGACTTCTGGTTTTGTGTTCCAGGAATGGGCCTTGACGAAGGAGAAGTCGGTGAAGCACATGGATTTGTGCCTTACTGTGGTGGACCGGGCACCGGGCTCTCTTATAAAGCTGCAGGGCTGCCGAGAAAATGACAGCAGACAGGTACGGCTTGCAGGCACCCGTGGGTGCCCGTGCACACTCTAAGGCACTCTCCTGTGTCTTGCAGAAATGGGAACAGATCGAGGGCAACTCCAAGCTGAGGCACGTGGGCAGCAACCTGTGCCTGGACAGTCGCACGGCCAAGAGCGGGGGCCTAAGCGTGGAGGTGTGTGGCCCGGCCCTTTCGCAGCAGTGGAAGTTCACGCTCAACCTGCAGCAGTAGGAGGGTCCGGGAGGCCCTGCCGTCCTGTCTCCTGCACCATTGGGTGGAGTCTGGTGATCACATTATTGATTATGTTTCTTAAACTTTCCGCGAAACTAATATACCTCAGTATTCCATCATGGTCTGAAAGTCAAACTTCGGCAAGGCACGGACGACTGTGCAGACACAGCAGCGGCAAGAAGCGAGAACTGCCCTCCCCCTCCTCTCGGTGCAGCCCAGCCGGGCCCCCTTCCCCAGGCCGGAGCGCCCCTCTTCCTTCCAGCTTTCACTTCTGCCGGCTCCGCAACTGAGTGACACCCAGCGACAACCGACTGGGGAGTGGTAGAAGCAACTGAACGGATGCGTGCGAGCTGAGGACAGGGCGGGAGGAGGGGGCACACATGCCCCAGGGGAGCGAGGAGAACTCTTGAAATCTCCATTTTCAATCCCTTCGAAATCACGTATGGTTTCCACAAAGCCGAGTCGTGTCACGTGGCAGGTTTACGTCAATAGTCCCTCTCTCTGCTCCTCCATTCGCAAGTGTCTTCCTGGGCCAGACTCCCCTCCACCTCATGTACTTGCTATATTGAGGATGAAGTTTTCTATGGTGGGACACTAAATATAAAGCTATATAGAGAAAGAATGTACGGTCAGTTCCCTATGGTTTCTGTAGATCATCGTCATCTTGTATATTCCCCACAAAGCCGTTCGCAGCTTCCGGGAGAAGGGGCCAGAGCCCGGTGGGGCCAGTTTCTCACAGAGGGAGGAGGTGGCCTTTGTCCCCTGGAGCCCGATCAGCCAGTTGGTGCTACTGCTGTGGCCAGCTGGGGGGCTTCCTCCAGACCACCGGCCTCGGCCCCGGCATCCCTGTTGGGCGTCAGCCTGAGAGTCCCTACTGTGCGTCAGAATCCACCTTGCGTGCTGTGCGTATCTGTGAACCTGGAGCGGTTACTTATTTTGACAGATATCACTTTGGGTCTTTTTACATTAAATTTCTTTTCTCTAAGGAATATAAGACATACCCCATAGCTCTGTGTGAGCCAGCAATACCGCTGCCCCCTGGCGACAGGGCAGACCAATGATGCCAGGCAGCTGTCACACGCTAGTATTGGCTTCATTGTGATCTGAGCCCTGCACGCTGGGCCTTCAGAATTAATGGCCAGCAGTGTCAGGGATGAGCCCGTCAGCCAGGGCACAGGCCTGGCTCACAGTCCTGCACACCTGCTGGCCTGGGGAGCTCCAGCCAGGCAGCGAGTCCTGCCCCGCCCGCAGCTCCCTCCCACACCCCGCCTGGCCAAGATGACTGCTTCAGGGGGCTTTGGGGAAAGAATTAGGAAGGGTCAGAACCAAACAATACCTGCTCATTTACACTGAGGATTCAGGGCGGGAGACAGGAGCCTTGGGGTCCTGTTAAACCACAGACAGTTATGAACTGAAAGTCATAACGGGGAGAGGTGCCTGGCTTCTACCTGGGTGCTCAGGAATGTTCCTCGTCACCCCTGCCACTCTGTGGTCGGTGCCCTGCTTCCTCCTCCACTCCTGGCCGCCTTCTCCAGCGCCGCACACACAGATGCTCAGTCTCAGAGAGGCTGGCACGGCCTGGCAGTCTGAGAAAAGCGTCAGTTAGGCACACCTGCAGGCCCCTCGGTGGGACAGCGGCGGCCTTGGAGTTAGGAGCCACCCTGGGAGGTTGTGCCGGTGCCATGCTCCTCCCTGTGTCTTGTATGAAAGGGGCCACTGTGTGTCTTCCTCCCCGGCGGGAGCCCCACATGTGTGCACTGTAGGACAGCGGCCCCGAGGTGGAAGCCTGGCTGGAGGGCTGCCCTATAGGTCTTCTCTTCCCGCCTCCCCTGCCATGCAACCAGATGTGTTGTGAGTGGGCAGCGTGCCCCCACGCTGGAGTAACTCCGCACGCTTCTGTCTTTCACGGTGGGCGCTCGGGGGGAGCCTGAGGAAAACCCCCTTAGGTACCTGTGCGAGGCTGTGGAGTGCAGGCCAGAGCAGGGTGTGCGTAGCCCCCAGCACCCAGGTTCTTCTGTCAGACCCTGTGACCTGCGAGCTGCTACTACTGTAAGGAGGGAAATGGATGAATCTGGCTCGTTTTAAAATCACGTTTTCTGACGAATCCTTTGCCCCTTCACCTTTACCCCGCCCGCACCCCTAGGCCCTCTCAGCCTTCCTATCATCCCACGTGTCTACCCAGACCCTTGTGCGGCCCATGCCCTGGGGGCGGCGTCCTGTCCCTGAGCTGGGAGGCGGCTTTGGATGGTCCGGGCGTCAAGAGCAGGGGTGGGCCGGGGAGGGGTCCTTTGCGGTGAGCTATGTTTACATGACACAGTGTGCCAAAGTGACTTACTGCGGTTGCGTTAGTTTTTAATCATCAGGACTATCTCACCCTCCCACTCCTGTTTTTAAAACTCAGAATTCTTTCCTAAGAGCCCTTCGAGCAAAGCGTGCCGAAGTTAGTTGTCTTCTCTGTGCTGGTCCTTTCTTATGTCCTCATAAAAGCTCAGATGATGGTATCTGTGAGTATGTTTTGCAAATTCAAAATATAGTTTGGTAATTTTTTTTTCCAGTTGATTTTTAAAAAGAACTGCTGTACAGAGCTTGTACTTTGTCCATTTTATAGATGGAAACCATCCTTGAAAATTGTTTAACTTAAATAAAGAGAAGATACTTTCTAGATACCGCTCTTTGCTGGCCAGAGTCTGTCCTGG